AATTCCCCTGTAACACTATAGATGCATGATTCTGTAAAATTTTCATTTTCTGCTATGCAAATAATTAACAGTAATAAAATCTAGTTTCAGTTTAGTTTATAACTGTCTCTTACATTAAATTTTCTAGGTTTGGGGATAAGGGTTTTGTCTGTGTTGTATTTGCATCTGTATGATGCTTTGATTGCTTTGATTAAAGCTTTTCAAGTATTGGGATTCAAAACTGTTATTTAAAAAAAATCAGTAGTCTGTATATTTCTACTTTTATTTCTATTAATAAAACAGACTGAATATACCTTGCCAATTTAAAGAAATTTCTTTGAGAAACAACTGACTGTTTTCCTTGATTTCAGGATTGAAAATACATGTATCTCTTACTGTTCCTTTTGTTTTTCTTGACATATCAGTTAAAAATCTTTGCTTTCATCCTCCTTTGTTTATTCTTTAAATCTATTTTCAGACGTTTCTCCTTTTCCTTTCTGTTGTTTGGTCTCTTCTCTGTCTTGCTCTTCCCTATTCAGACACATCCTCTCTCTCCCCTTTCCATTTGCCTTGACTAGACTAACACATATTAATGAATATCCACAAAGGGACAAAAAGAGGCTGGAGGAGCAGGGTGAGGTGGAGAAGCGAGGTGCTAGCAAAATCAAATCTGAAATAAAGGATGAGAAGAGTGTAGATGGAAAAAATGGGGAAGAAAAGATGAAACAATGGAAAAGTGTAATTTTCATAACTTAAAACTTCAAAGTATATATGTATGACTTTTTTCGTCTTCATGAGATTGATTTGTTCATTCATTCAACATTTAATAAATATATAACAAGCACCCAGTGTGGGCCAGCTGTAGTCAAATTGCTGGGAAGATAGCAATTAAAAACAAGCTAACAAGCCAAAACCAGCCTTCATGGAGCCTATATTCTGTAAGGTAAAGCTGTCATTTTAAAATGGTGCTTTATATTGCTTGTGAATATTCTTGTTTCAGAAGTGAGAGCAAAAGGAACAGATTTTTCAAAGAAAATTATGTCTTGCATATATTAAATTTGTCTGACTAGGAAGAGTTATGTCAGTAAAGCAATTAGATACATGGGTTGTGATTTGGGGAAAAAAGCTGAATTAGAAATCTGTACTTGTAAATCATCAACAAGTATGTAATCATTGGTGATGTTGATACTGATGAAATCAACCTAAAGGTGGAACAAAAAGGACCAAAAATAGTGACTTAAAAAAACAATTTAGAAAAAATCTCAGAACACGAAACAGAATGTTAAATTGTCACAGGAGAGAGCTTATGCCCTTGAATCAAGGGAAAATAGAGTTCACAAGGAGCCAGCGGCCGGCAGCATCACACTTTTATGACAGACCTGGAAGGTAAGGTCAAGGGTGACTTTGGTGGGAGTATTATATGAATTTCTCCCTTTGTGATCTTCTACAGGGTGTTTTGAATGCTGTATCAAATGCCTGGGGGGCATTCCCTATGCCTCTCTGATTGCCACCATCCTGCTCTATGCGGGTGTTGCCCTGTTCTGTGGCTGCGGTCATGAAGCGCTTTCTGGAACTGTCAACATTCTGCAAACCTACTTTGAGATGGCAAGAACTGCTGGAGACACACTGGATGTTTTTACCATGTAAGTCACTCTAGTATTTCTTGTTATTTTCCATTGAAATAAATCACTTTGTCTTTTCTCTCAGGATTGACATCTTTAAGTATGTGATCTACGGCATCGCAGCTGCGTTCTTTGTGTATGGCATTTTGCTGATGGTGGAAGGTTTCTTCACAACTGGGGCCATCAAAGATCTCTATGGGGATTTCAAAATCACCACTTGTGGCAGATGTGTGAGCGCTTGGGTATGTTAGTTCTCTACATTCAGTATTTAATGATTTTCTCTCTCCATTTCTTTCTCTTTTGCAGTTCATTATGCTGACATATCTTTTCATGTTGGCCTGGCTGGGAGTCACGGCTTTCACCTCACTGCCAGTTTACATGTACTTCAATCTGTGGACCATCTGCCGGAACACCACATTAGTGGAGGGAGCAAATCTCTGCTTGGACCTTCGTCAGTTTGGTAAGTGGATATTGGATCTCTAAACTGTAAAAACTGCTAAACTGTCATTTCCCACACATTGTAGGAATTGTGACAATTGGAGAGGAAAAGAAAATTTGTACTGTCTCTGAGAATTTCTTGAGGATGTGCGAATCTACTGAGGTGAGTGTTTTTACAGCCTTTAATTTTGTCAGCACCTTTTGATTCTCTGTGGTTTCCATTGCAGCTGAACATGACCTTCCACTTGTTTATTGTGGCACTTGCTGGAGCTGGGGCAGCAGTCATTGCTATGGTAAGACCTCAAAGCGCTGGTGCTTGGTTTTCTTCCAATATAAATTATTTTTCTCTTTGATTAGGTTCACTACCTTATGGTTCTGTCTGCCAACTGGGCCTATGTGAAAGACGCCTGCCGGATGCAGAAGTATGAAGACATCAAGTCGAAGGAAGAGCAAGAGCTTCATGACATCCACTCTACTCGCTCCAAAGAGCGGCTCAATGCATACACATAAATGCATCTTCCTGTTCTTTCTACCATTTGAATGCATTGGTGTTTAACTAAGGGCCATCCAACCATCCAACCTTTAAAAAACAAAACGAAAGTGCTTCTCATCAATGATATGTAAGGTGACTTATGAATCACCTGAGTACAATTCTTTGTTGTTTAGCACTTAAATTTCCCAATTTATTAAATTGATGTAAATCAGATCTTTTCTACAAGCTCCTATCCAGCCTTTTTTTTGAAATTTCTCAAACTCATTTACTAGTTCTGTAAAATCAAAGATACTAACATTGTCAAATGCAAAGATTTGTTTGATTTTTAACCACTTCCCATGTGTTATACATAACACCTTTTGCATTATTTCTTATGTTTTGAAAAGAAAATAGCTTTTTATACTTTTTAGTTTTGATTTCGGTAACTAGTTTAACTACAGGTAACCTTCAAAGGGACCATTGTACATTATGAACAATAGATAGAGATTACATCTTGATGACTCTTGAAATATGGAAATTTTGTCTGAAGATCAGTGGCCATATTACTGTAGGCCCTGGTTCATGTTTTCATCAATCTAAGGTGCAATTTCTAAATTTGTAAGAGTAGGTTTAAAAAAAAAAGTGCTTCTTATCTTTGTTAACATTGTACTTTTCCTTGATGTTCTTAAAAGGTATTTCCCTCAGATTACTCATGTTTATGTTGTGAGCATGTAGAAACAGTAATGCTAATGCATGGCTAGTTGCCTTTTTAAGATTGTGACACCAGGCTTACCTTTTAAAGTTTAGTATATAGAGACAATTTTAATGGAAATAACTACTGTAGACTATTGAAGAATGATCTCTTTGTGATTTAAGAAGTGGCTGGATTGGAACTTTTAATATGCTAATGTGGAAAATTAATTACCTTTATGAAGGTGGTTTATTACAAATAAGCACACTAACCCCTCGGAAGTTGTTTTACCTACTTTAAAAGTTTTAATGGATTGCACCTCTGTAAACTATTCCTAAAATGTGTATGATATATTTGAAAAGGCTTCCATTAATATAATAGCTTTGCTTGCAGCCTTCCAATCTATGTTGGTTTACCTGTAGTGTTTTATAAAGTGTGGTCAGAGGCCCCTATAGAATGTATTGTTTGAAAGTGTAGTGATATATTTGTGTTTTTATTTCAAGTAAGTCATTTTAACCGAATGTTCATTCATATTCATTTATAAAAAGTACCTGTATCAAAGGAATTTTAACAAAGAGCAATCAGTATTATTGGACCAAATTTGGTGTTTGTTTTCACCTTGACGCTCTTCTTTTCATTATTTCTAATGCTACAAGAATGCTGTAAAGTGTCTTCTAAAATGATGTAGCCTGACAAGACATTTTTTTCAGTGTATAAAACTAGGTAGTATTGTGCACTGATTTGACCATTGTGAAATCCTTTCTCAGTGTAACTGCATTTCTAATAAAAATTTATTGAGTGAAACAATCTTTGTACAATGACTAGTCATGCATCATCAGTAATTTTACAAGTTCTTGTAGTAGGTAGGGGGTACTACTAGGGATATCTGTGGCATGATTATGCATTCCGTAGTATTATTTAATTAATTTGGGGTTCATTTTGCTTCCTTTTCTTTATGCTTAGATTATCTTACTGGTTCAACATTTTTCTGATATATGCAGTATTACAGATATTCAGCAAAAGTATTAATGGGCTTCTTTAAATTCTATATTATAGTATTTCAGTTCCGTGTCTTAACAGTTTGTGATAATTTCTAAAACTGTCTTTTCAACTTATGTAATGATGTTGACACTTTTGGCTTTTATTTCTGGTATTAGAGTTTGTATTTTCACAGAGTGCTTTGTAGCAGGCATTACAATTAATCTGTTTTGTACATAAATGTGCCAACAGCTTGATGGTGGCGTTTTTGAAATGTAGAACAGAGTGCTTGCAAAATGTAATAAATACACTTGTGTACTTTGTGTACTTATTATTAGCTTCTGCAGTGTATCTGTTTTTTTTCTTTTT